TCCTAAGTCAGGAGGACCCCAGTAGGGCAGGGATCCTCATGGCCTCCTCCCATTTGGAGCATTATTGGAGGTCTTTTTCGGCCTCTTCGTCAAGTGGAATCTAGCTTCCGGTAAAACTACAAAGTAACCAAAAGTTTGGGAGGTGGAAGAAATGCAACCGGTAGATCTCACAGAGTCTGTGCAAGAAACTGATTCAATGAGAATCTAGTTTCTCCGTCCACAGTTTCTCCAAACAGAAACTAAGGCCGACTTTAGGGGCTTGTCCAAACCTAGGCAAGCAACTTAACAAGGTGAGGCCATGACTCCATGGCCTTTCCGTTCTGTTATATGCTGACTTAGACTAAAGCTCTCATACTTTAAAGTGCACAGAAATCTAGTTAAAATGCAGATTCTGATTCAGGTTAGGGGTGGGCCTGAGAGTCTGCATTTCTAACCAGCTCCCAGGCGATGACCACGCACGGGACAGGTCTGGGATCACAGTTTAACTAGCAATGGTGTAGAACACAGAATCTGCAGCAAGAAGGCCAGCTTCCCAATCCTAGCTCTGCCACGGACCAACTGAATGACAGTTGCCTCGGTTTCCGAGTTTTCGTGAAGATGTAGTGAGTCATTACATCGTGAGGCTTTCGAGCAGCGTTCACTAAGAACTAGCTCTGACATTATTTATCGCATTCCTTAGAGCAAGCAGCCGGTGAAGTAGGGTTTGACGAATGAATAAGTGAATGAATGACCTTTGGAGAAAAATTGTTTCCTGGGTGACTAGAGTCCGAGAAGCAAAATGGGAGGGCCCGTGGGTGGGTAGGAGGCCCACCTCCTAGAAAGTTCTCTGCACCCGGTGGTCCAGAGGGCCTGGAGTGCCCGGAAGCCGGCCGGCTTGCGCTCAGCGGCCCAATGGGGCCGCGGGAGGGAGGGGAGAGCGCTCAGCCAACCCTTTCCGTCCGGGGCGCCGCAGCCCCGCCCCTCGGAGCGTTGCGACGTCCGAGCATTCCACGGTTGCTACATCGTCGCGAGGGGCGGGGCGCCTGTCAGGGAAGCGGCGCGCGCGCGCGGGCGGCGGGCGGGCTGGGGATCCGCCGCGCAGTGCCAGCGCCAGCGCCAGACCCGCGCCCCGCGCTCTCCGGCCCGTCGCCTGCCTTGGGACTCGCGAGCCCGCACTCCCGCCCTGCCTGTTCGCTGCCCGAGTATGGAGCTGCTGTGTTGCGAAGGCACCCGGCACGCGCCCCGGGCCGGGCCGGACCCGCGGCTGCTGGGGGACCAGCGTGTCCTGCAGAGCCTGCTCCGCCTGGAGGAGCGCTACGTACCCCGCGCCTCCTACTTCCAGTGCGTGCAGCGGGAGATCAAGCCGCACATGCGGAAGATGCTGGCTTACTGGATGCTGGAGGTACCGCCCGGACGCGTCCCCCTCCCCCACCGCTCCCGGGTCTGGACACACCGGGGCCGCCCTGTCGGGACATCCCGGTCCCCACAGCAATCTGCAGGATGCTCCGAGGCTAAGACTCCCGGGGCCTGGCCTTTCACTAGGGCACCCACGCCAGCTGCCTCCCTTGCTTTCCCGAGCCCTAATCGGCTCCTCCCGACAGTGACTGCCAGTCACTTGGCACCCTAACTGTGCCTCTCTTCGGGCCGAGCAAACGGGACCAAGGACACTCTCTCCCCTTCGGCTTCTCACAGCGTCTCCCGCTTCCCTCCGCCTCCCGGCCTTCTCCGGAGAGCGCGCCTGGAAAACCCTGGGCTCGGCCGCCCCCGCCCGGGAGCCGGTTCCTGTGTCTTTCGCGGGGTTCTGGCGGGGAAGGCGATGGGGGTGGCGCGCGCCCTGTTCCGGCCGACAGGGAAATGAAAAGTGCAGGAGGCAGCGGCAGGAGCCTCCTCCCTTCCCCTCGGGTGTGTGCAGTGGTGGCGGTGATGGGGGTGAGAGACCCAGCAGTGACTGTGCGCCCTCCCCCAGGTATGTGAGGAGCAGCGCTGTGAGGAGGAAGTCTTCCCCCTGGCCATGAACTACCTGGATCGCTACCTGTCTTGCGTCCCCACCCGAAAGGCGCAGTTGCAGCTCCTGGGTGCGGTCTGCATGCTGCTGGCCTCCAAGCTGCGCGAGACCACGCCCCTGACCATCGAAAAACTGTGCATCTACACCGACCACGCTGTCTCTCCCCGCCAGTTGCGGGTGCGTGTGTAACTCCCCCCACCCCCGACACGCCACTGACCCCACCCTTTCCCCGCTTTTTCAGGACTGGGAGGTGCTGGTCCTAGGGAAGCTCAAGTGGGACCTGGCTGCTGTGATTGCACATGATTTCCTGGCCTTCATTCTGCACCGGCTCTCTCTGCCCCGTGACCGACAGGCCTTGGTCAAAAAGCATGCCCAGACCTTTTTGGCCCTCTGTGCTACAGGTAAGAGCCCTATGCACATTTTTGCCAAATTGTTCTCTCATGGTTCCCTTTCCTCCTCTCCAAGATTATACCTTTGCCATGTACCCGCCATCCATGATCGCCACGGGCAGCATTGGGGCTGCAGTGCAAGGCCTGGGTGCCTGCTCCATGTCCGGGGATGAGCTCACAGAGCTGCTGGCAGGGATCACTGGCACTGAAGTGGTGAGTGCTGGGTAGCTGGGCAGCAGCCTCTCGTTTGCTCCTCACTCTTCTCCCATGTTCCCAGGACTGCCTGCGGGCCTGTCAGGAGCAGATCGAAGCTGCACTCAGGGAGAGCCTCAGGGAAGCCTCTCAGACCAGCTCCAGCCCAGCGCCCAAAGCCCCCCGGGGCTCCAGCAGCCAAGGGCCCAGCCAGACCAGCACTCCTACAGATGTCACAGCCATACACCTGTAGCCCTGGAGAGGCCCTCTGGAGTGGCCACTAAGCAGAGGAGGGGCCGCTGCCACCCACCTCCCTGCCTCCAGGAACCACACCACATCTAAGCCTGAAGGGGCGTCTGTTCCCCCTTCACAAAGCCCAAGGGATCTGGTCCTACCCATCCCCGCAGTGTGCACTAAGGGGCCCGGCCAGCCATGTCTGCATTTCGGTGGCTAGTCAAGCTCCTCCTCCCTGCATCTGACCAGCAGCGCCTTTCCCAACTCTAGCTGGGGGTGGGCCAGGCTGATGGGACAGAATTGGATACATACACCAGCATTCCTTTTGAACGCCCCCCCCCACCCCTGGGGGCTCTCATGTTTTCAACTGCCAAAATGCTCTAGTGCCTTCTAAAGGTGTTGTCCCTTCTAGGGTTATTGCATTTGGATTGGGGTCCCTCTAAAATTTAATGCATGATAGACACATATGAGGGGGAATAGTCTAGATGGCTCCTCTCAGTACTTTGGAGGCCCCTATGTAGTCCGTGCTGACAGCTGCTCCTAGAGGGAGGGGCCTAGGCCTCAGCCAGAGAAGCTATAAATTCCTCTTTGCTTTGCTTTCTGCTCAGCTTCTCCTGTGTGATTGACAGCTTTGCTGCTGAAGGCTCATTTTAATTTATTAATTGCTTTGAGCACAACTTTAAGAGGACATAATGGGGTCCTGGCCATCCCACAAGTGGTGGTAACCCTGGTGGTTGCTGTTTTCCTCCCTTCTGCTACTGGCAAAAGGATCTTTGTGGCCAAGGAGCTGCTATAGCCTGGGGTGGGGTCATGCCCTCCTCTCCCATTGTCCCTCTGCCCCATCCTCCAGCAGGGAAAATGCAGCAGGGATGCCCTGGAGGTGGCTGAGCCCCTGTCTAGAGAGGGAGGCAAGCCCTGTTGACACAGGTCTTTCCTAAGGCTGCAAGGTTTAGGCTGGTGGCCCAGGACCATCATCCTACTGTAATAAAGATGATTGTGAAATAAAACTGGCTTTGGCTTCTTGGATTGGTGTGTGGGT